TAGTTTTAGTCACGGACACATCTTTTTTATTCGGGCCAGTATGCAATGAATCAGAAAACTACAACTCCCAAAGTGCCCCGGGGCGGCGAGGGGCCGCAACGGTGACGACTGTGGCAGAGAAGGCCCGGAGGGGCTCTGCGTTCTGTAGTGGCGCTGCTTGGGCCCTTGGCGGATTGTAAGCTGCTGGTTTTGCGGCTGGGAAGAGCGGCGAGAGGGTTCGGCATTTTTCGTCGGGATCCCCGCAAGGATGAGTGCTGCCAGAGAGTCTCACCCGCATGGGGTGAAGCGTTCAGCCTCCCCAGACGACGATGTAAATAATAATGGCGGAGTGGCTGAGGGTTGAGGCCTACTAAAGCCTGGAGTAGGCCGGGAAGGGTGGTTGGAGGAGGACGCGCCTGAGGTGGCCTGCAGCGGGAGAGCCCAGGGAAGAAACCAGAAGAATGAGTGGGAAATGCCTCCCTTAATCTTTATGAGGGTCAGAAGGTTTGAAGAGGCCCACACGCTGAGAGCCGGAGACCTGCGTAGGAAGGGGGATTGAGGAAGGAAATTCTGAGAGGGTCGAGGAGTGAAAGAGCTTAGTCAAGGGATTTCGTACGTGCGTTTTGGGGGGCCGATGAGAGTGCTTTCTCGGGCCTTTGTACTCAGTATAGAGACGGCAAGACTCTCCCTGTTTTGGGTTCTAAATGTTCCCGTGACAATGTCGAAATGTTCGTGCACGTTTGTACAGATTTTTCCTGCCTGGATGATTTTTACAATGTGCTGTTGAGAGTTAACTTTAGCTGCACTAGTAAGGGTAAACCGAGAACAGTATTGAGCCGAAAATTGTGCCACGGGTGTAATTTGGTACTGGCTCTGGTGGTGAGGTCTAAGACGTTGAGACCTAGAAGCCCATTTTGATGTCGGATATTAATACCTCGTTCTTCTTACCTCGTCTCCCCATCAAATGCCGTTCCCTTCCTCAGCCCTCACCTCATAGGTTTTAATAGCAAACGGTTTATCCCTTAAAGTAACCCGTTAAATATTTACTGCACTGCCGGGTGTTGGGAATTCGGAGAGAAATATGATGCTTATTTTAGGCCTTTTTGTATATTTGTCCTAGCTCCTAGCCCAGTGTCATGGAAACGGTAGGTAACCAGTAAACGTAAAACTAGGTCCTTCATACAATGGATAAGTGTCTTGGCAACGTTGATGGGGAAAATTGTTGGAGAGAGCGCGGAGAGGTCATCTTTAAGGAAGATGAAGGGATATCTAGGTTTTTTTTCGGTTTTGTTTAAAGTACTGTCAATTTCTGAATACATAGAGCTTTAAATTTTTCGATAGTGCATTTCAACGCTCTTCATAAAATTTTAAAAGCCCACTGAATACTACTTTGTAGCAAATGAGATAATGTTAAGACCTACCCCTCTGATGGGAGGTGGGGCGAGGACCGGAATATTAAGGATCTTTAAAGGAATCGACTTCAGCTCTGCAGAAAGATTAGCAATCAGTAAAGATTTGGGGATGAATGGGCACCTAGAGAAGTTTATTCTTGCTCTCTGTTATTTCTGCTACTGGATTTTAGATCTTGTTAATATGGTAATTCAGGTTTTGTCAGGAATTGATCCACACTTTTGAGTAACCTGGCTGCCACTTAAAAAGCTGTTACATTGTTTTCCTCCTGATCTTTAAATGTGACTTGATTGCTAGGATATCAGACACCTGTTTGGAAATATCTTTTAGCGTGACAGAAAACTCCAGGTGATATGAAATTTAACAAAGTTAAAGGGATTAAGTCATTAAGTTTACAGCTTCGGAAGAGGTCGGTTTAAACTAGACGACCTTGAAGACCTTTCCCAATCATATAAGCGTATCTTTAAGTACCTGGGTTTTGTTTTTGTTTTGAGACAGGTGAGACAGGGTCTCTGTCGCCCAGGCTGGAGTGCAGTGGCACGATCGATCAGTGCTCCCTGCAGCCTCCACCTCCCTGGCTCAGGTGATCCTCCTGCTTCAACCCCCTCTTCCCCCACCACCACTACAGTAGCTCGGACTACAGGTGTGCACCATTACACCCGACTAATTTTTTGTATTTTTAGTAGAGACCAGATTTTGCCACATTGCCCAGGCTGGTCTCCAACTACTAGACCCAAGCGATCTGCCCACCTCGGCCTCCCAAAGTGCTGGAATTACAGGTGTGAGCCACCTCGCCCAGCCAGTACTTAAAAAAAAAATTTTTTTAACCATAAGTAATGCATTCATTAAAATACCTCCAAGCTGTTGCAGAAAAAAAAAAAAAAACTAGCAGGCCGGGCGCGGTGGCTCACTCCTGTAATCCCAACACTTTGGGAGGCCAAGGCAGGCGGATCACGAGGTCAGGAGATCCAAACCATCCTGGCTAACACAGTGAAACCCCGCCTCTACTAAAAAAATACAAAAAAATTAACCGGGCGTGGTAGCGGGCGCCTGTAGTCCCAGCTACTAGGGAGGCTGAGGCAGGAGAATGGCGTGAACCCGGGAGGCGGAGCTTGCAGTGAGCCAAGATGGCGCCACTGCACTCCAGCCTGGGCGACAGAGCGAGACTCTGTTTAAAAAAAAAAAAAAAAAAATCTAGTTATAATATATAGTTGGGAAACAGTTTCTAATGAGCATCCACGGTATGTGAGAGATCATTGAAGTTTTCTTATGCCCATTGACCTCACATCTAATTGAGGTAACAAAACATTTTTTTACTATTAAAAGTAGATACTAAATCACAATACAACTCTAGAAAAACGCTAACAATGTAGGAGTAAATTCTAAGAGTCACCAGGTTATGTATTGAGGAGGTAAATTGATTGCAGTTCTGTAGTAAAGGGTATTAAGGATGAAAACAACTTAAAAGTCGTTTCATTGGCTTGGAGTGGAGAAATGAAAGCTATCTTATAGGAAGTGGGAAGAGTGGGGAGGTAAATTTTAGTAACTGCTAAGGAACTCTCTTAAAATGTATAGTGCACCCACGTGCTTTTCAGAATGCAGCATTTGGGCAAGTACTCACTGTTGTACTTTAAGGCAGGGCTCTCCAACCCCTGGGCCACAGAACCAGGCTGCACAGCAGGACGTGAGCTGTGGGCCAGCCAGCAAAGCTTCATCTGTATTTACAGCCACTCCCCTTGGCTTGCATTACCACCTGAGCTCTGCCTCCTGTTGGCATTTGATTCTTATAAGAGCGTGAACCCTGGTGTGAACTGCACATGCGAGTGATCTAGGTTGCACACTCCTTATGAGAATCTAATGCCAGATGATCTGTCATTGTCTCCCATTACCCCCCAGATGGGACTGTCTAGTTTTAGGAAAACAAGCTCAAAGCTTCCATTGAGTCTACATTATGGTGAGTTGTATAATTATTTCATTATAGATTACAGTGTAGTAATAATAGAAATAAAGTGCCCAATAAATGTAATGCACTTGAATCATCCTGAAACCATCACATCCTCCCTCTCAGTGGAAAAATTGTCTTCCACGAAACTGGTCCCTGATGCCAGTCTGGTCCTGGAGTGCTGCTTTAAGGTCTTTGAAAAGAAGAACTGGCAGGACTTAATGTTATTTCCTTAAAACATTGGGATTAGAAGTTGTAGATGACAGTTATTTATATAAACACTGAAAATGTTTTTTAATAGAAGCAGAATCAAGAAAGTTGGTTTTTACACAATTTTTTAACTTCTATACATTTTTATAACTAGTTCATAGACCACTTTCATCTGTCTCATTTGATCATGGACAGTATGATGTGGAAAAAACACAGGATGGTCAGAGGATCAAAGGAAGTCACTTAGCCTCTCTGTGCCTCAGTGTCTTAAGACAGTCTTTTAAAAAGGCATCTCTTTATAGATAAGGAGTTAAAATTAAGTTAAATGTCAGATCCTGGCTTACAGAGCAAGTGATTTAGTGATTGTCAGAACTGAAGCTTCACCATTACTTTAACTATATTGAGCCAGAAATAGTTAAGAACTAAATGGCCCATAAAAATATATGAGGGGGGTCACATGGAAAAAAGTAGAGATTTGGAACTTAGGGAACCAAAATTATGAGAGCATATAAGCCCTTCCACTAATGAGAATTTAGAAGTGCAAATGGGTCCAGGTTGGTACAAATGCTTTAACTCTCATATGCCCAGGGGAAATAGTGGTTTTTTTAAATATTCTTTTAGTCTTTTACAAATAATTTTTAGAAATAATAATGGGAGATAGTGCAAAACAACTTTATTAGGAATTTTAATGTGAATTTAACAATAGCAAACCGAAATTTATATTCTTTGTTTTCCTGATTTTGATGTACATATAGTCATCCTTCAGTATGCTAAATGTGGGGGATTGGTTCCAGGACCCACCCACCTCTTTGGCAAATCTTGCATACTCAAGTTCTGCAGCCAGCCCTGTGGAACCTGAGAATAGGAAAAATCAGCCTTCCATATACTTGGGATGGATCTGCATTTGGTTGAAAAAAATCCACTTATAAGGGACCCTTGAAGTTCAAACCTGTCTCGGATTTGCATCATCAAAATACAATACTTGAGGAATTTTTGAAACCTATTGCTTACAATTTTGTAATTGTCATCCTTGCTCCATAATTGCAAAACATTTTTATTTTTAGATTATAAACTTAATTAGAATGATAAATTCGGTGAATATTTTTATTTCATTTTCCTTCCAGTCACCTTGTGTACACATCTGCCTTCACCCTTTGTCCATTTGCAACCAAATCAAGTAAATTTTGATGCATAAACATTGTAAAAGATGAGATAAAACACTCACACCTCCTTTTAGAAAATGGGATGATCCTGGCTCTTACTGTGAAATATTGCAAGATGAAGTCCTTCCTGCTGATGGCTCTCCCAGTGAGAGTACATTTCTTGTTTGTCTTTTTTTTCTTTTTCTTGTCAATTCTTGGGTGGGAGAAAAGCCTTCTAATATTTCCTCATCCAAAAACTCATAGTCTGAGATTTTTGCAGTTAATTTTATCATGATTAGTCTAGAATACGACTGCCTTTCATTTTGCATTCACCTTCTTCGTCTAATAATGATTAATGCCTTCTGTCAGTTTTTTCTCTTTGCCATTATGAATGGAAAATGAAAAATTGTGAATTCCCATCGGTGTTCAGTGAAAGCTAAAAGTAGACAACAGGTATGATGTCTTGAAAGATGATGATGAAATACAAAAAAATTTAATCAACCAATTTTTTTTCTAGCTGGGATCTAGCAATTGGGAGGCAGCAGACTTGGGTAATGAAGAGAGAAAACAAAAGTTCTTGAGACTTATGGGTGCAGGAAAGGTAAGCATCAGATGGTGTGCATTTTTACCTTTCAAATGCTAATACATTTTCAACCTTCTTATAGAAAGAACATACTGGTCGTCTTGTTATAGGAGATCACAAATCAACATCTCACTTCCGAACCGGTAAGAAAGTAAAGTGTAATTAAAATGGAAGTTGAAACATAACTAAAGTATCCTGGACATGCAGGGGAAGAAGACAAGAAAATTAATGAAGAACTGGAGTCTCAATATCAGCAAAGTATGGACAGTAAATTATCAGGAAGATATCGGCGACATTGTGGACTTGGCTTCAGTGAGGTAGTAATTAACTTATTTTCATTGGGAAGATATTTTTAAAAGAGCCTGTTGATTGATGTTTTAGGTAGAAGACCATGATGGAGAAGGTGATGTGGCTGGAGATGATGATGATGACGATGATGATTCACCTGATCCTGAAAGTCCAGATGATTCTGAAAGCGATTCAGAGTCAGAGAAAGAAGAATCTGCTGAAGAACTCCAAGCTGCTGAGCACCCTGATGAAGTGGAGGATCCCAAAAACAAAAAAGATGCAAAAAGCAATTATAAAATGATGTTTGTTAAATCCAGTGGTTCATAACTCCCAAACGCTTAGTCTTTGTATTAAAAGTAAGCCTTATTGTTACAATGCACAGTGGAGGACTGCTTATAGAGCACAGACCTTTGTATTATAATTTTTAAAAAGGCCCTTTTAAATAATTACAAAGAGTGTTTGCTTTCAAATGCCATGGGTTACACTTTTATGGGCATGACTATAACCATTTTTGTAAAGAGTAAGAGTTGTATAAAATAAGAAATAAATACAGTACTCAACTTCCTTTCATATTAGCATCATCAACCCTCTAATTCACCTTATGGGGGAAATGCTTCTTTTTGTTTGTGATAGCTATTTTATCATTTCCTTCATATTTTTCTCTTATAAAAATGTATTTGATACTGTGATATGTTCACGAAAAGTATTCTTTAATTATTCTTTGTTATAGTAGAGCTGTTCATTATGGATATTTCTGCTGCCAGTCACAATCTAAATTAATTTTGGCAAAAGATTGGGTACTTAGTTTCCTGTTACTGAGTTAGCTCTACTCTTTTGGACCAAAGCAACATGAGAGCAAGTACTTTTCACACTTGTTAAGATGGAGTTATAACTGTCATACATTTGGAATATTATGATCCCAAGTAGTCTTTTTATAATTTGGATTGTATCGTATGTTAGATTTTTGATAAAATTTGGCCAATTTTTACAGAAGAAATTCTCTGATCATTTAGTTCTGTCTATTTAGAAATATGTAAAACTGGATTTTTTTTTAAGTAATATGTGACCAAAGTTAATTTTGTCCCAAAGGTCTAAATAAAGAGCAGTTTCCCATATTTGGCTGTGATACCTTTATCCTCATTATCTACAAATGAGGAACAGGCTTACTGATAAGAAGCTGAAACAAGAAATTCTCTTCATTTTATCCCAGTGCTATTTTATTGATTAATTACTAAAAAGTATTACTTTCTAATTTTATTGCTGTTTCTGTTGGTGTGAGATTAGAATCATCTGACTGCTATTAGGTGGTTGATTTGTATAGCTGATTAACACAAATTGCATTATGAGCTAGTAAATGGATCTTTGGATAATGGGGTCCAAATTCTTAATGTTTATAAGTAACAAGTTCAAAGGCTTTAGTCACACCTGTTTGTGAGCTGAGCTATTATACATCTACATACTTAAAGGATGTATTTGGAGTGTTGGATTTTTTTTTTTTTTTTTTTTTTTTGAGACGGAGTCTCATTCTGTCGCCCAGGCTGGAGTGCAGTGGCGCGATCTCAGCTAACTGCAACCTCTGCCTCCCAGGTTCAAGCGATTCTCCTGCCTCAGCCTCCCAAGTAGTTGGGACTACAGTCATGTGCCACTACTCCTGGCTAATTTTTTGTATTTTTAGTAGAGTTGGGGTTTCACGGTGTTAGCCAGGATCGTCTCGATCTCCTGACCTCGTGATCCACCCACCTTGGCCTCCCAAAGTGCTGGGATTACAGGCGTGAGCCACCACGCCCAGCCTTGGAGTGTTGGAATTTTTAAAAATTATTCTTATGTCACTTTGAAATGTAGAACGTGTTGCCATGTGCGGTGGCTCACACCTATAATCCCAGCACTTTGGGAGGCCGAGGTGGCTGGATCACCTGAAGTCAGGAGTTTGAGACCAGCCTGACCAACATGGAGAAACCCCATCTCTACTAAAAATACAAAATTAGCTGGGCGTGGTGGTGCATGCCTGTAATCCCAGCTACTCAGGAGGCTGAGGCAGGAGAATCACTTGAACCCAGGAAGCGGAGGTTGCAGTGAGCCAAGATCACCCCATTGCACTCCAGCCTGGGCAACAAGAGCAAAACTCCATCTCAAAAAAAAAAAAAAAAAAAATTTAGAATGTGTTAGAGAAATTTAACAAGTAGAACAGGTGATTTCTGGTTGATAGACTCTATCTTGCAGTATATTTATTTCATGTATCAGACCCCAAAGTTGTTGCCTTGTTATTTTTTTAATTTCTCACATTTTTGAAAAATAGATGCTATCCTCTATAGTAAAATATTGAATCACTTTATAGTAGACAATACATATGACATTTAACAAATACTTGGTTTGAAAAAGTTTGGCTTTATTCAACAATTTTAGTTTGCCCACTGATTTTCAAATGTCTGTGGGATTGCTTATAACTAAGTAGAAAGTGAAGACTGATTTTTACTTAAGAATGGGATAGAGATGAGTTTTATGGTTTTTAAAAGTATTTTCAGTTCATTATTTAAATGTTGGGTTGTTGATATGGTCTTGTTTCTGATAAGGAAATAGGAGCAACTTGTTTTAAAATAACTACACTAAAAGACTTTCTTCATCTCCGTATAGAGAAATCCAGATTTCAATTAATTCATTTATTGGGTGCTAACAAAATTCAGGGTTAGAGTAAATTTAGGTCTGTTGGTCCATGTGGCCTGGTTTCCTAGCACCCATTAAACATAATGCTATCTTTTAAGCCTGAACATGTGGGTTTTTTAAATCAAATTGGAAAAAAATTAGACAACTGATGTCATGCTGTCTTGGTATCCATACTAAAAAAGTATCAGGAAAATAGATTATTTTTGTGCTGTGAAACACTATTCAGTGGAAAGTTTAGTGGCAACTTTTCCATATCATTCATGACTTAATACCTGAAATGCACTTTTAAATGTTTGCCTTATATCCAAGTGTTTACTTGTATCCATGACCTAACCGTCTATTGAAAAGAATGTTTGCAGATGCAGATTGCAATGTTGTTTGTATTCATAGGCAAAAGTCCTCTTCTCTAGTATAATTTTTTAAATCTGAGAGAATTGAAGGTACAGAAAAAAATTCTGGAGTGCCTGAACCACAGTTTGAGAGCACAAAGGTCACATTCTTTCAGTAAATTTGGGGGAAATAAATTTCAGCTACCTGGTTAGCTTCAGTGACTACTTACACACAGGGCTTTGGTTCCATTACTTGTTTCCACCACAGCCACATCCTAAATACTTGGAATATCCGAAAACAACTTCTAAAATCACTCAATAAAAGTATTCACTTCTAACCAACTCCTCCTCCTTTATACCTGCTCTGTGTTAGGGCGTAGTCTGTTTCCACCTCTGTAAGTCCTATCTAGGCTTCCTGATCTATCAATTCAGTATCATGATTGTTAACCCAAACGACTTCCTGGAAAATTCCCAGCCCTAGATGTATCCAAGCCCTCCTACCCTCACCAGTTATTTCTGGAGAAAGATCACCAAATGTATAAATCCGTATTAGTAAAAATTGGTTTTAACTGACCTCAGCACTGCCCATTACCCTTATTTTCTCT